AGGTGCGTTTATCACCCACTAAACCAAAAGTCCGTGTTGTGCAGGGACCACGTCTCATGCAGAGTTAAGTATTCAAAAGTTTTTGTTAATTGTTTAAGAAAATGAGATTTACATGAAACAATACTTTAAAAAGCTTTCCAGAAACAACAGCATTAAAACAAAATCACTGAAATTAAAATTTACATAAATTAAAAGGTTCTGTGTTCCACATGCCAAGAAAAGATCTTACACTATTGTAATAGTGGTAGGGTCACACAGTTTTATTCCTCAGCTTAAGTGCTGCAATACAGTAATAATGCAGTACAAGAATACTGTATAATAAACCTTAAACGAAACACTTCATATATACTTTACACAAGTTATTGGATATTGCTTAGTATTTATTTCCCCCACCCCTGCTGTGCAAAGATATTAATATCCCTCTTTTATAGGAGAGGAAACAGGTAAAGAGAAGTTAAGAAACTTGCACAAGGTCATCCAGCTAGTAAATGTTGGAGCTGGGATTTGACAACTTTGTCAAGTCTCCATCCTTAACAGTTCTGCTCTATATTGCATAAGCAGACAGCTCCCTTTTGGGGACTGACAGGTTATTTGAGGCATATGAACCATTTTTGGTGGGGGGGCTTTCCCACCCAGTACTGGAAGTGTCTAGTTATATGGGGCATAACCTTAGGAGCAAGCAGGAAAAGAAGAAATGTATTCCAATAGTGTTCAGAAATATACCAGAGTAAACGAATAACCATCAATAACAGCATTTTACAGCCTACCTAATAACACAGGAATAAAACCCTTTATCTGGAACCTAAATAATACCCCCTCCACTCATTTTATTAAAAGCCTTGCTTTATTTGGAAACTCTTAAAATAAGTGGTCATACGATTAAAAAAAGCAGCGGCGCGCCCCCTCCCCGGCGGCCGGGCGCAGCTGTCCGCGCCTCCCCCGCGCGGCTGCCCGCATTCCAACTCTCTGAGGTCACGGGCCGCCGCCGCCTCCCCGGATCCGCCCGCCCGGCTCAGGGGGAGGGACGCCTGGGCCCGGCCGCCCCGCTGCTCCGGCCGCGCGTCCCGCGTCGGTCCGACGGTCTGTCCGTCCTCCTGCCACCCCCCGCCCCCACGGGGCTTCTTTGTGCGGCGCTCCTCGCCGGCCGGTCCCACCTCCAGGCCTCGCCCCTCGCCGTCGCCACCGCCGGACTCTGCCCAGGGGAATGGTCTGCGAGCCGGGTTTTTGGAGACAGGAAGTGAGGCGTGCGAGCCCCATGAGCGCGCCGCGGCCCGGGCTGGCGTGCGGGTGCGGCTGCGGCGGCCGCGCGGCGGGGCCCCGGGAGGCGGGTCGCTGAGCGGGGCGCGCGGCCCCGAGGATGCGGGAGCGGGAGCGGGAGCAGGTGAGGGCGCGGTCCCCGGCCGGCGGGAGGGGTTGCTTAACTAACGGCGTTCCTCTTTCCCCAGCGCTGGCGTCAATGCTCCCTTCCTCGGGCCATTGGAGACTCCGTTGCTTTTTAATGGCGGCAGCGGCTGCTGGGTGAGCAGCTGGAGGCCGGACAGTGTTCGTCCCATCCGGAGAGGATCGCTTTCTCCTGGCGTCACCAGCGCTGGGTTGGTGGGGGTAGCTTTTCCCTCTTTGCTCCTCCATTCTTGAAGAAAGAAGAAGATGCCACTGCCATTTGGGTTGAAACTGAAACGCACCCGGCGCTACACGGTGTCCAGCAAGAGTTGCCTGGTTGCCCGGATCCAACTGCTTAATAACGAGTTTGTGGAGTTCACCCTGTCCGTGGAGAGCACTGGCCAGGAAAGCCTCGAGGCCGTGGCCCAGAGGCTGGAGCTGCGGGAGGTAAGCCACCTAAAGACACTGCAGGCCAGGCGTTGCCTCCTTCAATGACCTTCTGTCTTTCCAGGTCACTTACTTCAGCCTCTGGTACTACAACAAGCAAAATCAGCGCCGGTGGGTAGATTTGGAAAAACCTTTGAAGAAGCAGCTGGATAAATATGCATTGGAACCTACCGTCTATTTTGGAGTGGTGTTTTATGTGCCTTCAGTTTCTCAGCTGCAGCAGGAGATTACCAGGTGAGAAATTACATGCCGTTTGTTTTTAGGAACATTGACCTTATACAACTGACATTTTTTATAGGTATCAGTATTATCTGCAACTGAAGAAAGATATCTTGGAAGGAAGTATTCCTTGTACCTTAGAACAAGCAATTCAGCTAGCAGGCTTAGCTGTTCAAGGTAAATAAGATCAATTCATAATGAAATGGTTCTAATTAACGTGAATGTTTGTCATTCTATATAGCGGATTTTGGTGACTTTGATCAGTATGAATCCCAGGACTTTCTTCAGAAATTTGCCTTGTTTCCTGTGGTAAGACTTCTTTTGACACTGGGCCTTTTAAAGTCACATACTTACCACTGTGTGTTTTCTTCAGGGATGGTTACAAGATGAAAAAGTATTGGAAGAAGCAACCCAAAAAGTGGCCTTACTACATCAGAAATACAGGTAACTCTAAGAAATAAGACATGGAAATAGCATTGTGAACAATCTTGCTTCTTTTGGGTTGCAGAGGGCTCACAGCTCCTGATGCTGAAATGCTGTACATGCAGGAGGTAGAGAGAATGGATGGCTATGGAGAAGAGAGCTACCCTGCTAAGGTAAGTGTGGCTTGGCGGCTGGGGCTCTTTAATGGGTGTTTCTTCTTCTGCTTTCTCCTTGTAGGATAGCCAAGGAAGTGACATATCCATTGGAGCGTGTCTTGAAGGTATCTTTGTGAAACACAAGAATGGAAGGCATCCTGTGGTATTTAGGTATTTTTCTTACCTCTTTTTGTATGTTTTCTACATTGCCAGTTCTCTATTTGCTGTTCTTTAGGTGGCATGACATTGCCAACATGTCCCACAACAAGTCCTTTTTTGCATTAGAGCTGGCAAATAAAGAGGAGACCATTCAATTTCAAACTGTGAGTAAACATTAGGGGTCTGCATGGAATGTTCATATTGCTTTATGCCTATTTTGTTTGCTAGGAAGACATGGAAACAGCAAAATACATTTGGAGACTCTGTGTTGCGCGACACAAGTTTTACAGACTAAACCAGTGTAACCTGTAAGTATGTCCTGCTCATGGAAATTATCAAATGTGCTCTTCTCAGAGTCATCCTATTTTATAGGCAAACTCAGACTGTCACAGTGAACCCAATCAGGAGGAGGTCTTCTTCAAGGATGTCTCTGGTAAGAAACAAGGAAAATATGATTGCTTTTTTTTCAACCCTGTGTCAAACTCTCCATTTCTTAGCCTAAACCCCAGCCCTACGTGATGCCTCCCCCACCGCAGTTGCACTATAATGGACATTATACAGAACCATATGCTTCTTCCCAAGGTAAAGTACACTGTTTCTGCCATGCCTTACATAAAAAATCTCATTTTGAACTCATTTTTTCTAGATAACCTCTTTGTGCCCAACCAGAACGGATACTACTGTCACTCTCAGACAAGCTTGGATAGAGCCCAGATTGACCTCAACGGTCGGATCCGTAATGGCAGTGTCTACAGTGCACACAGCACCAACTCCTTAAATAATCCTCAGCCCTACTTGCAGCCCTCGCCGATGTCGTCCAACCCTAGCATCACCGGGAGTGACGTCATGAGGCCTGACTACCTCCCGTCCCATCGGCACAGCGCCGTGATACCCCCGTCCTACCGCCCCACCCCAGACTATGAGACTGTGATGAAGCAGCTCAACAGGGGCCTGGTGCATGCGGAACGGCAGAGCCACTCGCTGCGAAACCTCAACATCGGCAGCTCGTACGCCTACAGCAGGCCCGCGGCGCTGGTCTACAGCCAGCCCGAGATCCGCGAGCACGCACAGCTCCCCTCGCCAGCGGCCGCACACTGCCCGTTCAGCCTGAGCTACAGCTTCCACAGCCCGTCTCCCTACCCCTACCCTGCCGAGCGGCGGCCCGTGGTGGGCGCGGTCAGCGTGCCGGAGCTGACCAATGCGCAGCTGCAGGCGCAGGACTACCCGTCTCCCAACATCATGCGGACGCAGGTGTACCGGCCACCCCCACCCTACCCGCCCCCCAGGCCCGCCAACAGCACGCCAGACCTGTCCCGCCACCTTTACATCAGCAGCAGCAACCCCGACCTCATCACGCGGCGCGTGCACCACTCGGTGCAAACGTTCCAGGAGGACAGCCTGCCCGTGGCGCACTCGCTGCAGGAGGTCAGCGAGCCCCTCACCGCCGCGCGCCACGCGCAGCTGCACAAACGGAACAGCATCGAGGTGGCCGGGCTCAGCCACGGCCTGGAGGGCCTGCGGCTCAAGGAGCGCACCCTATCCGCGTCGGCGGCAGAGGTGGCGCCGCGAGCCGTCTCGGTGGGCTCCCAGCCCAGCGTTTTCACCGAGAGGACACAGCGAGAAGGGCCGGAGGAGGCGGAGGGCTTGAGGTACGGCCATAAGAAGTCCCTGTCGGACGCCACCATGCTAATCCACAGCAGCGAGGAGGAGGAGGACGAGGACTTCGAGGAGGAGAGCGGGGCCCGGGCGCCTCCTGCACGTGCGCGCGAGCCTCGGCCCGGCCTGGCCCAGGACCCACCTGGCTGCCCTCGCGTCCTGCTCGCCGGGCCCCTGCACATCCTGGAGCCCAAGGCCCACGTCCCAGACGCGGAGAAGAGGATGATGGACAGCAGCCCCGTCCGCACGACCGCAGAGGCCCAGCGGCCCTGGAGAGACGGGCTGCTGATGCCCTCCATGTCGGAGTCCGACCTCACCACGTCAGGCCGCTACCGAGCCCGGAGGGACTCTCTGAAGAAAAGGCCGGTGTCGGACCTTCTCTCTGGGAAGAAGAACATCGTGGAAGGGCTCCCGCCTCTAGGGGTAAGCCACGCGGCGAGCAGTGCCGGGCCAGGTATTTCATATATACATATAAATCCTTTTACAGGGAATGAAAAAGACTCGAGTAGATGCAAAAAAAATTGGTCCTCTTAAACTGGCTGCCCTAAATGGACTCTCCCTATCTCGAGTGCCTCTGCCTGATGAAGGAAAGGAAGTGGCTACCAGAGCAACGAATGATGAAAGGGTATGTATGGGACACACAGGGCTTTGTGCCTTATTCATGTTATTACACATATTCTGTTTTATAGTGTAAAATTCTGGAACAACGATTAGAACAAGGAATGGTATTCACAGAATATGAAAGAATTCTTAAGAAACGGCTAGTTGATGGGGAGTGCTCAACAGCACGACTCCCTGAAAATGCAGAAAGAAATCGATTCCAAGATGTTCTTCCTTATGATGATGTGAGAGTGGAGTTGGTCCCAACTAAAGAAAACAACACTGGTTACATCAACGCATCACATATTAAGGTGAGAGGAACGCCTCAAGTAATCAACAGCACACATCAATTTTTTTAACCTTTTCTAATCCCAGGTCTCTGTCAGTGGAATCGAATGGGATTATATTGCCACACAGGGACCATTACAGAATACCTGTCAAGATTTTTGGCAGATGGTATGGGAACAGGGAATTGCAATTATAGCAATGGTGACAGCAGAAGAGGTAGGTACTTATTTCTCTTAAGTGATTTTCTCTCGAGTCATTTAACCATGCTCATCTTTAACAGGAGGGTGGAAGGGAGAAGAGCTTTAGGTACTGGCCACGACTTGGTTCCAGGCACAACACTGTCACCTATGGAAGGTTTAAGATCACGACCCGGTTCCGCACAGACTCTGGCTGCTATGCCACCACAGGCCTGAAGATGAAGCACCTCCTTACTGGGCAAGAGAGGACCGTCTGGCACCTCCAATACACAGACTGGCCTGAACATGGCTGTCCAGAAGACCTCAAGGGATTTTTATGTGAGTGACTTTAACTTTGTTCCGAGGACAGCGAGTACTTTTCTATTTCATTGATTTTCCACAGCATATCTTGAAGAGATCCAGTCTGTTCGACGCCATACAAATAGCACAAGTGATCCCCAAAGCCCCAACCCTCCGTTGTTGGTCCACTGCAGTGCTGGGGTAGGAAGGACTGGCGTGGTGATTTTGTCGGAGATCATGATCGCCTGCCTGGAACACAATGAGGTGATGGCGCTTATGATCACCTGGCCTTTTTGCATTATCTTCATTACCGTTTCTCTCAACCTAGGTGCTGGACATCCCGAGAGTGCTGGACATGCTGAGGCAACAGAGAATGATGCTGGTGCAGACTCTCTGCCAGTACACATTTGTGTACAGAGTCCTCATCCAGTTCCTGAAAAGCTCCAGGCTCATCTAAGCTCCCACAATTTCTTACGGGGCCAGTCATGTGAAGCGTTTACAGCTTAAAAAAAAAGCGCTTGCCTAACTCATACTTTCCCGTTGACACTTGATCCACGCAGCGTGGCACTGGGACGTAAGTGGCGCAGTCTGAATGGCGGCACGCTGAAGGAAACGTGCGAAGCACAGGCTGAAGAGGGGTTTCTAACCTGGGAAAGGTGCTCAAGGAGGACTTGGTTTCAAGGGCCTTGCCCTGCCCCGGTCTGTCCGGTTTGCAGTACTTGCACACATTTTGGAGATTGTATTTTCTAGACAATTCTCTATTTTACTGAAGCTATGCTGGGCAATTCTGGCAATCATTAAAGTGCATAGATTTCTATCTTAAACTAATTTTTGATAATGGAGTTTTTATTTTATGACAAATATTTAGGGATTTTTCTAGTGAGAAACAACTTTGTGTAAGGATGATCCACAGATATGAGTTGCTCCTATATAACTTTGTATTTAAAAATCATGTTATTATCTTTTGTTATTTTTTAAAAACCTTGGGTACTTAATAATGGTTTAGTTGCCAAACTGAAAACTATACTGAGAATCTGTGTTATTTTGAAACATCAAAAGGATTTTTCTATCCAGAACATTTTTTATCCTAAAAATTCTATATAGTTGTACCTTCTGTTTTTCAAATGAGAGCTCAATTCATTTAGATACTGAAATGAGTCAGTTAATGTAAAGTTGAGGATGAAGGCACATTATTTAAAATGTAAGAGAATAAGCATTATTTTTTCAGTATTATTCATAGATCTAAATGAATTTGATTTTATTGGTTGAAAATGAAGTGAAAAACAATTGCCTAGGGTGGTTTTAAGCACTTTTTTGTTAAAAACAAATCTGAGTTTTAATATATGTGTTGCTTTGTAGATGACACAATAACAATGGGCGCTGAGAAGCGTTTTGGGAGAGATTAAGGACTAAGAGTATGTAAGATGACTAGGACAAGAGTAGGTGGAGTGTGATGGTAAATGCAGGATGCCTTCGTCTTTACAAAAATGCAGTATTATCTATACTCAGACTGAGGTGCTGGGATGGCGAGCAGGGGACCCCACAGCACTGTCCCCAGGGAATTCAAGTCCTGTGACCGCCAGTGACTTACTCCGTTTCCTTGGGGCTTTTCCCACCTCAACCTGTATTGTTTCTTTTTCATAAATAAATTCAGCATTATAGTATCATTAAAAGAAGCCTTAAAGAGGCGTATTTTTCCTTTTGGTTGAAGGAAGGGAATAGTTAATAATAGTTTTCACCTCTTCTCCCAAAAAGTACAGTCCAAATTTGTGCACAGAGATTGCTGTGGTATTCAAGAGGTACTTGCATTTTAGCTCCTTAATAATTCCCTGGCCAGTGTTAGCTGTTTAGTGCCCCCTCACCCATCCCATTTAGGCACATCCCAATAGACAGAGCCAGGCTGAGTTACAGGGGGAGAGTGTCATCTCTGGCCCCGATTAAGATGGCCTTGTCACAGTGACCGCTGAGTAGGCATGGATGAGTGGGATATTTAGCTGAGGAACCCTTTCCCTTTTCCTTCTTTTTGGGGTCTCTTCTTACAGTGAACTTCCAAAATGTCAAATCTAGGGCTGTTTCCCAAATTACACTATTCTAGGCATCATTTTGATTCCCATGTCACTCCTTAACTCACTTCCTTGAGCACTACATGTATGTTGTCAGCCACGAGACAGGACTTCCTAAATAGTGTGTGCACCAGCCTAACTCTGCCTTACCCAGAAACCAACCACCTAAGAGGAAAACTCAGAAGATATTAATGAAAACTAATTGAAAGTACGCACACTTCTCATGTAGGAACAAAATTAAAATTTTACATTTTTATTTTACAAAATTAAAAAATTACATTTTGTAGGAACAAAATGTAAATTTTGTAAATACAAAATTCTTTTTAAAGTCCTGTTTAAAGAACAGTAGAACTAAGTGAAAATATTCAGAACGAGCTCCTTAGAAGAAAGGAATAAGAACTTTTTACTGGAACTATTTTCCATCTCTAGAAAAAGTGCTTCTTCCCCTCCCCCTCCCTCTCCATGGTACGTTTTTGTGAAAATGCTTTTCTGTCAGGTTTAAACAAACAGTTTGACATAGCTCGTTGACAAGAACATATTGTAAAACAAATCTAATTAAAGAGTAATATGTGGTCTATTTGTGTTCCTGTTGTAATAATTTGATAAGTAAACTTCTGAGGGCAAAATTACTGTTTAATATTACTCTTAAAATGTTGCATGTTTGGCGTCATTCCTAAGAGCCATGTAATTTTAAACTTTTAATTGCAGTTAGTGAATATGAAAGGATTTCTGAATAAAAATCTATCCACATTACTGAGCTTTGAAATAGTATCATTTTCAAGAGC